TCTTATAAAGCCATCAGTCCCCCTCCCAAGATAACCCATTAATCCATTAACCCATTAATCCATGAATCCATGAAGAGATTAATCCATTCATAAGGGCTCCACCCTCATGATCTAATCACCTCTTAAAGGGCCCACCACACAATACTGCCACATTGGGGATTAAATTTCCAACACATGAAATTTGGGGGACACATTCAAACCATAGTTCATATTAAACAGATAATAATGGTTAGTTACCTCGGCGGAGGGGCCTAGGATGCGAGTCAAGGTCAAAGAGCATTTGTACCTTATCTGCAAAGTTTAAATATTTTGCAATAATTCGCGTGTTATTTGTGTAAGTAAAAATTTAAACATAATTTTTCAGAGACAACTGCCCAGACCAGCTCCAGGGTTTGGCCGTCAGATCCCCTGGTGCATGTTTCTGATCAGATCAATTTCTTCTCCCGGAGACACCCAATCCGGGTCGTATGGATTACCTGTGGGTTAACCAGGGGTCTCCGGGTTAACCATCCAACTCAGAGTAAAGTTTCTAAAAATGCGTTTTGCTCTAATACCTATTCGGAACCAACCTGGGTCTAAAGACTGGAGCAAGTGTTTATTTTCCAAAACACGGCTTTTTAAAATAATTCTATAGGGATCACCTTGAACACACGTTAAGCAAAAAAAAAACCTCAGCGAAAACGCCTCGCAATGTCCAGATTAAATGCAAAAGCAAAAGCATTAAGTAGCTTTCTGGCATAAACATATTGCAGCTGGGTAGCGTGGCCGAGCGGTCTAAGGCGCTGGATTAAGGCTCCAGTCTCTTCGGGGGCGTGGGTTCGAATCCCACCGCTGCCAGGGTTGCTGTCTTTTTGTCCCCGCTGCATACACTCCTGGCTCAGTTTTGCGCGTGCCATCAGCGCCCCCTGCTGCAGGGCGGGGCTCACGGCCTGCATGAATGGCGCGGCGGAGGGGGCGGAGCCGCGTGCACCGGGGCGGGGCATTGTGGGTAAGAGGAAACGCTGGGGCCGGCCCGCTCCCCCCCACGTGTCCGCCGGAGTTTCTCCACCAGCAACATGGCCGCCGCCTGAGAGGAGAGCCGGGCCGCCGCCGTCTCTGCAGCCCGCGGGTAACTGGGCCGTTGCCGCCGTCCGCGCTCGGCCCCCGCGGAGAGGTGAGTCCCGTCTTGGCAGTGCCCGAGCTGGGTGATGGTCCCAGTCTCTCGCCCTCCTTTGCAGATCGAGCTGAAGGACTGCGCGGCTGGCTCTCCTCTAGTATGGCCAATGAAGAGGATGACCCAGTTGTACAGGAGGTAACTGCTGCTCTCTGTCCCCTGCCGCCGGGCTCCCGGTTAAGTCGTCTTCCCTTCTTCCCAGATCGATGTGTACTTGGCCAAGAGTCTGGCGGAAAAGCTGTATCTATTTCAGGTAATTATGGGACTTGAAGGTAAAGAGGGGAGAGTGGACTTAATGGCTCCCTTCCCCTCCCCAGTACCCTGTGCGTCCAGCCTCGATGACCTACGATGACATTCCGCACCTCTCAGCCAAGATCAAGCCCAAGCAGCAGAAGGTGGGGCTGCCCCCTGAGGGCAGTTGGGGCCGTCATAGCTGGTGGGGGTGCTTGGTGCCTCCAGGTAGAGCTTGAGATGGCCATCGACACCCTGAACCCCAACTATTGCCGCAGCAAAGGGGAGCAGATTGCGCTGAACGTGGACGGGGCCTGCGCCGACGAGACCAGCACGTATTCCTCGTGAGTTTCCGGCCCCAAGCCTGTCCGGTTTCCCCCTGTGACGTTGCTTCTCCCTGTGCTCCAGGAAGCTGATGGACAAGCAGACCTTCTGCTCTTCCCAGACCACCAGTAACACATCCCGTTATGCCGCTGCACTCTACAGGCAAGGTACCCGGGGCTGGGTGTCCCGCGGTGGGGACGAGTTGAGTCCAAGCCCTTCTTCCTCCGCCAGGTGAGCTCCACCTGACACCTTTACATGGCATCCTGCAGCTGCGGCCCAGCTTCTCCTACCTGGATAAGGCTGACGCCAAGCACCGGGAGAGGGAGGCGGCCAACGAGGGTGAGCCCGGGATCCCCAGCCCTGCTGCCTGCGGACTGCAGTCAGTGGCTTGTCTCTCTTGCAGCAGGGGACTCTTCACAGGATGAGGCGGAAGACGATGTTAAGCAGATCACGGTGAGCCCTGGCCCCTGGAGGAGGAGGGTGCTGACGGTATGACCTCTTCCCCTTCCCACCGCAGGTGCGGTTCTCCCGGCCGGAGTCAGAGCAGGCCCGCCAGCGCCGTGTGCAGTCCTATGAGTTCCTGCAGAAGAAGCACGCAGAGGAGCCCTGGGTCCACCTGCATTACTATGGCCTGAGGGTGAGCGGGGCTTCGTGGGGTCCTGGGGGAAAGGCTCCTCTCACACCCTGCCCTCCTCCAACAGGACAGTCGCTCTGAGCATGAGCGTCAGTACCTGCTGTGCCCCGGCTCAAGCGGGGTGGAGAACACGGAGCTCGTCAAGTCACCCAGGTGGGATGGGCTGGGCCAGCATGCAAACTGGACCTGAGCCTCTGCCCCTGCCATGTCCCTGCAGTGAGTACCTGATGATGCTGATGCCACCCAGCCAGGAGGAGGAGAAGTGAGTAGAGGCGGCAGGACACCCTCTCCCTTTGCCTCTAACCCGTCCCCTCTGCTTTTCCCAGAGACAAGCCTGTGGCCCCCAGCAACGTCCTGTCGATGGCCCAGCTGCGCACGCTGCCCCTGGCCGATCAGATCAAGATCCTGATGAAGAATGGTGGGTGCCTACCCCCTGCCCACCCGGGGGCCTCCTTGTCTGATGTCTCCTGCGTCCTCCTCAGTGAAGGTCATGCCTTTTGCCAACTTGATGAGCCTCCTGGGCCCCTCCATCGATTCCGTGGCTGTTCTGCGGGGCATCCAGAAGGTGGCGATGTTGGTCCAAGGGAACTGGGTGGTGAAGAGGTAAGTTGCTTTTTTTATTTTTTATTTTTATTGACTGACCTGCCATCCTCACCTGCATTGGCAGTGACATCCTATACCCCAAGGACTCGTCCAGCCCTCACAGCGGCGTGCCTGCTGAGGTGCTCTGCAGGGGCCGAGACTTCGTTGTAAGTACCTTGGGTTCTCTGGACTCACGGTGGCCCCTGGAATGTGCTGCTTCTTCTCCCTCAGATGTGGAAGTTCACGCAGAGCCGCTGGGTGGTTAGGAAAGAGGTGGCAACCGTGACCAAAGTAAGTGGCGTTTTTGTGGTCTGAGGCCCAGGCTGTGCCTCACGCTGGGCCCCCTCCCCTCCAGCTCTGCGCCGAGGATGTGAAGGACTTCCTGGAGCACATGGCCGTGGTGAGGATCAACAAAGGCTGGGAGTTCATTCTGCCTTATGATGGGGAGTTCATCAAGAAGCACCCGGATGTGGTCCAGCGGCAGCACATGCTGTGGACGGGTATCCAGGCCAAGTAAGCACCCTGGGCCAGGGAGGGGCAGCCCGTTTAAAGTTAATGGGGTTACTCTTCTTTTCAGACTGGAAAAAGTCTATAATCTTGTAAAGGAAACCATGCCAAAGAAGCCGGATGCACAATCAGGTGTGTGAGGGGCTTTGGGCTGGGAGGCCCCGCCTCCTGAGCAGTGCTGCCTCCCTCCCCGCAGGGCCTGCCGGGCTGGTCTGTGGGGACCAGCGGATCCAAGTAGCCAAAACCAAGGCCCAGCAGAACCACGCGTTGCTGGAGCGGGAGCTGCAGCGGCGGAAGGAGCAGCTGCGGGTGCCTGCGGTCCCGCCCGGTGTGCGGATCAAGGAGGAGCCCGTGAGCGAGGAGGGCGAGGAGGACGAGGAGCAGGAGGCGGAGGAGGAGCCCATGGACACTTCCCCCAGCGGCCTCCACAGCAAGCTGGCCAACGGGCTGCCTCTCGGGCGGGCTGCGGGCACAGACAGCTTCAACGGGCACCCGCCCCAGGGCTGCGCCAGCACCCCTGTGGCTCGGGAACTGAAGGCCTTCGTGGAGGCCACCTTTCAGAGACAGTTTGTGCTCACGCTGAGCGAACTCAAGCGCCTCTTCAATCTGCACTTGGCCAGCCTGCCCCCCGGCCACACACTCTTCAGCGGCATCTCGGACCGCATGCTACAGGACACGGTGCTGGCCGCCGGTTGCAAGCAGATACTGGTGCCTGTAAGTAGAGCCCTGCCTGCCAGGGGCATGGGTAAGATCGTTTGATCTTCTTTGCAATCTGCAGATGAAGAAACTGAGGCTCCAAGGAATGAAATGTACGTTTAAAGGTCACTACCTAGGAGGTAGTAGAGCTGGAATTTGGACCTCAGTATAGTGGCCTGGAGTTTTGAATCCTTTCTGCTCAGCTAAGATGAGCTGCTTCCCCACAGCTGCGCCACGCCCCAGCTTGGGCCTGGGTCCTGGCGGCCTCCCTGTGCATCAGAAGCAAGCTGACCAGCTCAGCGCTGTGCTCTCAGCACTTCCAGTGCCAGGCCTTGAGTGTGGTATTGCAAGCCTCCTGCCCCTTCCCCCTGGGCTGCTTTTCTGTCACTGGGAGGGGCCCTGACGGGGGAGCAGAGTGCTTGCTGGGGACCGTTTCCCTGCGCTGAGGATAGAGAGCGCCAGGTGCTGCCTGAGGCACGCCTTTCCCGTGCTCCTTTTCCACAAGGCTCTGCCCAGACCTGGCAGCAAAATGGGGTGAGGTGGGGCTGTGGTGGTCTCTAAGAAAGCATTGATGTTTTCATTGCCAAGGTCAGGAGCGGGCCTGCAGCCTTGGGTGATGATCTGAGGCCAAGGCCCATCCCTGTGTATGAGGAATAGAAACTAGGACAGGAGGCCTTGTGGAGCCTAGGCTGTCTCAGGGGATCGGCCCTGCTGGCAGGCAGCCCCCTGTGGGAGGTACTGGCAGAGTTCGGAGCTCCTGCCCACCCAGCACATGGGTCTGGGTCTCCACAAGCTCACCTTTCTTCATGAGCTGGGCCAGGACAGGCAGGACACCTGCCTGACATTAGTTGTTTTGGGCCGCTGGAGTGGACAGAGGTGAGGGGTGGGACATGGCCACCCTCAGACACCCTCACCCCTCCTTCCGGACCCCCTCTGTCCATGTTGCTTTGGGGTGGGGCCAGCGTCTCCAGGAGACACCATGGCCCTAACTGTAATGCTCTCCTTGCCATCCTGACAAGGAGACTGTATTGTAGTCACATCCAAGACGTAAGAGACCTCCGATCCCAGCCACCTCTGTGTTGTACATGAGGGAGCTGAGGTCCAGGGCAAGTGAATAGATCGAGAACTTGACTTGAACTCCTGGTTCTGCTGCTTATTAGCTGTGTGACCATGGACAGTGAGCAAACCTCTCTGAGCTTACTTTTCCCCATGTACTACCTCCCCAGTTTCTAATGCTCAAATGCAAATGTGTATTGGAGGCCTCACAGGGCTTTTACTGGTAGTAACCATTATTGCTACTTGTGTGATGGAACCAGGACTGGAAACTACCATCCCAGATGCCCCCTCCCCTGTCCCCTTCTCTCCAGGACCCAGGCCTGTGTCACACTTGTCCTGGTCTACCTTTGGACCAAGTGGCCTGGATTGCTTGGGAGTCAGGCAGTGCCTCTAACCCACACTGACATGGTACATGTGGGAAGCAGTTGAAAAGAACCCCCAGGGTACCCCAAGAGTTATGGGGAAGGGGGCGCCCCTCCATCAGGGTTGGCATCTTCAGGAGGGAGGACTCTGGGTGTTAAAGCACAGTTGAGTTGGTGCCAGGCTGATGGGAAACAGACGCAGCTTCCCCACTGTACGGAGGATATCTGCAGACTCGAAGCCGGGCATTTCACTGGGCCCATCACACTCCCCCTCTCGCTGAAGCCCTGTCAGGCCCTGGGGGGTGTGCTGGCCTCCTCCCCATGGTGAGGTGAGAGGCACAGGTTTGTGGCTGCCCAAGGCCCTCAGAGATGGTGAGTAGCAGAAGCTGGGATTGGAACCCATGTTCCTGCATCTGGGCTGGGGCAGACAGGGAGGGATGAGGCAAGCAAATGGATCCATGGGGTAGAGATGGACAAGCAACTCACCCCTGGGCCTTGGTCAGTTTCCCCCCCAGACTGCTGCTTCCCCGGATGAGCAGAAGGTGTTTGCCCTCTGGGAGTCTGGAGACATGAGTGATCAGGTGAGGTGAACTTTGCTGCCATCTTCCCGAAG